GCCACTGCGCCGGGACTAATTTTTGTATTTTTTAGCAGAGACTGGGTTTCGCCATGTTGGCCAGGCTGGTCTTGAACCCCTGACCTCAGATGATCCGCCCGCCTCGGCCTCGCAAAGTGCTGGGATTACGGGCGTGAGCCACCGCGCCTGGCCTGAAGTTCTTTTCTACAGAACTTTGCTGTCCTATATACATGAGGGTACACAGCCAACTGGGCACCTGGCACGGGTCTAGTCCAAATTGAGATGGGCTGTTAACTCTAAAACACACACTGGATTTCCAAGACTTAGAACCAACGACAGAGCGTAAAAGATCTAATTAATTCTTTTAGACTGATTACATGCTGAAATGACAGGATGGGCTAAATTAAACACATTAAAAGCAGTTTCACCGATTTCTCTTTACTCTTTAAAAATGTGGCTGCTATTAGAATTACCTACGTGGCTTGGACTGTGTGTCTACAGGGAGCTCCTCTCGCGCACTCTGTGCACTCAAATTCCGCCGGTGTCCTCCGCCGGAAGGGCCGCCTCAGAAAGGCCGAGCCCCCGGCCTGGCTTCTCCGGTTTCCCGGGAAAGCGTTGCAACCACGGGCGAGGGCTCCGAGGTCGGCCCCGAGGGGTAAGGGCAGCCCTTGCCTTCGCGACATCCATTCACCCGGCTCCGCAGGTGCAGCGCGCGGTCCTCAGAGAAACCCCGACCCTCGCGTCGCTGACCCGACCATTCATTAATCGGGGGCTTCCCAGGGCCCAGGAGCAGCCTCGGGCGCCCCACTCCCCCATTCTCGCGTAGCCGTCCCCTTGACCGCGTCACACCGAGCGGCACAACCACCAGGGAAGGTAACTGGGAGGGCGCGACCTCCCTCAATCAACAGCCACCTCGGGCTGACTGAGCGGACCCAGGTCCCTTTCAGCCACAGCGTTCCCTCGGCTTCCTGGGCCTCACGGCGGCGGAGGCGTGGCCACAGCCTGAGAGGCGGGTTTCCTGTCCAGTTGTGAATAACTTCCGACGTGTGCCGGAAGTTTCCTCAGTGACAATCAGGAAGTCGGCGTGTCGAGTGGCTCTTCCTGGCTGCTGAGGCGGGTTAAGGTCTGAGGGTCTTGTGGGGCCACGGCGCTGATCACCAGGTGTTTGGCTTGGTCGGTTCTTATTTCTCGCCTGGCAATGGCGACGTACACCTGCATAACTTGCCGGGTGGCGTTCCGCGACGCGGACATGCAGCGGGCCCACTATAAGACGGACTGGCACCGCTACAACCTGCGGCGGAAGGTGGCCAGCATGGCCCCAGTGACCGCCGAGGGCTTCCAGGAGCGAGTGCGGGCGCAGCGGGCCGTCGCGGAGGAGGAGAGCAAGGGCTCGGCCACCTACTGCACCGTTTGCAGTAAGAAGTTTGCCTCTTTCAACGCCTACGAGAACCACCTCAAGTCCCGGCGTCACGTTGAGCTGGAGAAGAAGGCCGTGCAGGCAGTGAATCGGAAAGTGGAGATGATGAATGAAAAGAACTTGGAGAAAGGACTGGGCGTGGACAGTGTGGACAAGGATGCCATGAACGCGGCCATCCAGCAGGCCATCAAGGCCCAGCCGTCCATGTCTCCCAAGAAGGCGCCCCCAGCGCCTGCAAAGGAGGCCAGGAATGTCGTGGCCGTGGGTACTGGTGGCCGTGGGACCCACGACCGAGACCCGAGTGAGAAACCACCCCGGCTCCAGTGGTTTGAACAGCAGGCGAAGAAGTTGGCAAAGCAGCAGGAGGAGGACAGCGAGGAGGAGGAAGAGGACCTGGATGGAGACGGTGATGGCCCTGTCTGGGCGGGGAGGGTAAAGTAAACTTTATATTTCAAAATTCTGGCTTGCAGATTGGGAAGATATTGATTCTGATGAAGAATTGGAATGTGAGGATACTGAAGCAATGGACGATGTGGTGGAGCAGGATGCAGAGGAGGAAGAGGCTGAGGAAGGCCCACCCCTTGGTGCCATCCCTATCACGGACTGCTTATTTTGTTCCCATCATTCCAGCTCGCTGATGAAGAATGTGGCTCACATGACCAAAGACCACAGTTTCTTTATTCCTGATATAGAATATCTTTCAGATATTAAGGGACTGATTAAATACTTGGGTAAGTACAATAGTTTTCCTTTTAATGAGGAATTTCATATTTTTTCCTTAAATTATTTTTCTAGGAGAGAAAGTTGGTGTTGGCAAGATTTGCTTGTGGTGCAACGAGAAAGGGAAGTCCTTCTACTCCACAGAAGCTGTACAGGCACATATGAATGACAAAAGCCACTGTAAGCTCTTCACAGATGGCGATGCTGCTTTGGAATTTGCAGACTTCTATGATTTTAGGTAAGCATAGTTTGTAATATGAAGTAAAGTGAGTCTATTTATTAGTGCAATTTCTCTGTTATAGGAGTAGCTATCCAGATCACAAGGAAGGGGAGGACCCCAATAAGGCTGAGGAGTTGCCCTCAGAAAAGAACTTGGAATATGATGATGAAACCATGGAATTGATTCTGCCTTCTGGTAAGTGCATTTGTCAAAAATAAATAGCTTAACAGTGTTTCAGTATTGCTCTTTTGAAAAACAGGTGCCAGAGTGGGTCATCGCTCCTTGATGAGATACTACAAACAGCGATTTGGCTTGTCAAGAGCTGTGGCAGTTGCCAAAAATCGGAAGGCCGTGGGCCGAGTACTTCAGCAGTACAGAGCCCTGGGATGGACTGGCAGCACAGGTACATTGATCTTTACAACTACAGACCAGTCTTGCCTAATTTCTTAACTGCCTTCCAATCATAGGAGCGGCTCTTATGCGAGAGCGAGACATGCAGTATGTCCAAAGGATGAAATCAAAATGGATGCTGAAGACAGGAATGAAGAACAATGCCACCAAGCAGATGCACTTTCGGGTCCAAGTGAGATTCTGAGAGTCTGCTGGGATTGAGCAATCATCTCCTGCCCAAGTTTCCTCCTTGCCCTGAGGACCAGTGAAAGACAGATCATAGGAGAGACCCTTTTGCTGCTACTTCATTCGTTCTGACCTAATAATAAAAGTTAGAACCATATGAGTTTTCAGATGTCGTTTTTGAATAGTGTT